CTTGGCTAATTTTTAGTACAGACGGGGTTTCACCATGTTGGCCAGGCTGGTCTCGAACTCCTGACCTCAAGTGATCCGCCCGCCTCGGCCTCCCAAAGCACTGGGATTACAGGCGTGAGCCACTGCCTCCGGCCAAAGTAACACTTTTGCACAGGGAGTTGGACTTGAGTGACAAATGGGTGACAAAGTGCTTTGTTAACTCGCAGATGTGAAGGGGACACTGCGGCTGACCGCCTGGTGACAGCTAGCCAGTGGTTGAGAGACCGCAAGATGGTTCCTCGTCTTTCACTTCCCTCCGTCCCAGGTCTGAACTCGGACCAGCTGGAGCCTTTGGGGGACCACGGATTCCCCTTTACACTCACACAGATTTCTCTTGTCCGTCACTCACTCACAGTCCAGTAAGGATCCTGCTGTCTATTCCGCGAAGACATCTTGAATGCAGGGACAGCCATTTGGAAGACTGTCCTCGAGGGTGGCAGCAGCCTCTCAGGACGGGGAAAGCCAAGGTGCCCACTAAGCCCGTCTGGGGTGGAGGGTGGCAGGCCGGGGTGGAGAGGATTGGAGGCCGCCTGAAGGAACCTGTGCTCGGTGGCATTTACTCAATGTGGGGGTCTGACACCTCCCAGCTCATTTTGTCCCCATCTTCCCCTTGCGTCAGGTCCCCACCCAGCAGGAGGAGGTCCGAGGATCTGCGCGACGCTGGCCCCGCGGAGTGTGGGGGACTTTTCCTCTCAACCACCAGTGCCCCGCAAGCGTGGGTGAACAGTCCTCCCTGGCTACTGTGGGACGCTGGGCAGGCGACTTCGCCTCTCTAGGCCTCGGTTTTCCTGCTTGTCAAATGGGGCTGATGCCGGCGTGGGCTTCTTCAGGCGGTCGCGAGCGTTGACCCCTGGAGTCAGCGAACCAGCCGCGCACGCACTCCCGGGCGGAGGTCGGGGCTGGGGGGCGACGCCTCCCGTCTGCGCGCCCCCGGCCCCGCCTCCCGCCGGCGCACCCCTCCCTCGGCTCCGCCCGCGGCCCGCTTCTTCCTCCCGCGGGCGGCCCAGCCCTAGCGCCCCGCGCTCCGCGGGCAGCCCCCTGCCGCCGCGCCATGTCCGCCGGCTGGTTCCGGCGCCGCTTCCTGCCTGGGGAGCCGCTCCCCGCGCCGCGGCCGCCTGGGCCGCATGCCAGCCCCGTGCCCTACCGACGGCCCCGCTTCCTTCGCGGCTCCAGCTCCAGCCCCGGGGCGGCCGACGCCTCGCGCCGCCCAGACTCCCGGCCCGTGCGCAGCCCCGCACGAGGACGCACGCTACCCTGGAATGCAGGCTACGCCGAGTGAGTGCCCCTCCCCGACCCCCAGCTCAGGCCTGGAGGGTCGCTTACCATTTCCCGGCCTCAGGATTATCAATGCAGAGAAATCTGAATTCAATGAGGATCAAGCCGCCTGTGGGAAGCTGTGCATCCGGAGATGTGAGTTTGGGGCTGAAGAAGAGTGGCTGACCCTGTGCCCAGAGGAGGTGAGTGCAGTCTGAGTTCTTGGCTGGAATCCGCAGAGGCTGACACTGAGCCCTTCCTGTGCAGTTCCTGACAGGCCATTACTGGGCACTGTTCGATGGGCACGGCGGTCCTGCAGCAGCCATCTTGGCTGCCAACACCCTGCACTCCTGCTTGCGCCGGCAGCTGGAGGCCGTGGTGGAAGGCTTGGTGGCCACTCAGCCCCCCATGCACCTCAATGGCCGCTGCATCTGCCCCAGTGACCCTCAGTTTGTGGAGGAAAAGGGCATCAGGGCAGAAGACTTGGTGATCGGGGCATTGGAGAGTGCCTTTCAGGAATGTGTGAGTGTGTGGCTTTTGGCTGGGGAAGAAGTGCAGCAGCTAAGGTGGCCTCGGTTTTCCCCAGGATGAGGTGATCGGGCGGGAGCTGGAGGCCTCAGGCCAGATGGGCGGCTGCACAGCCCTGGTGGCTGTGTCCCTGCAGGGAAAGCTGTACATGGCCAATGCTGGGGATAGCAGGTGAGTCACCCCTTGGAGGGTGGGCAAGGGTGTCCTAGACCTCTCCCTTCTCTCCTCAATCCAGGGCCATCTTGGTGCGGAGAGATGAGATACGGCCACTGAGCTTCGAGTTCACCCCAGAGACTGAGCGGCAGCGGATCCAGCAGCTGGTAGGTGCCCTTGGCAGCATGGAGGCTGTGAAAGTATGACCTGAGCGCAGCCTCCCCACCCCAGGCCTTTGTCTATCCTGAGCTTCTGGCTGGTGAGTTCACCCGACTGGAGTTCCCTCGGCGGCTGAAGGGGGATGACTTGGGACAGAAGGTTTTGTTCAGGGATCACCACATGAGTGGCTGGTGAGTGGGGATGGGGGACAGGTAGGAAGGGAGCTTGGGTTGATGCTGGCTCTGCTCCTGGTAGGAGCTACAAACGTGTGGAGAAATCGGATCTCAAGTACCCACTGATCCATGGACAGGGTAGGCAGGTCAGTGCCTGGTCCTCCTCAACCCCAAGAATTTGCCATCGCCTCACACCTCACTTTCCCTCAGGCTCGGTTACTAGGAACACTGGCTGTCTCCCGGGGCCTGGGAGACCATCAGCTCAGAGTCCTGGACACAAACATCCAGCTCAAGCCCTTCTTGCTCTCTGTGCCACAGGTAAGGGGGCAACGCTGTCCAACCCAGCTTCCGAGTGTGCAGGATCCTCAGGCTTAATTTGTAGGTGACTGTGCTGGATGTGGACCAGCTGGAGCTACAGGAGGATGATGTGGTTGTCATGGCAACTGATGGACTCTGGGATGTACTGTCCAACGAGCAGGTGGCATGGCTGGTGCGGAGCTTCCTCCCTGGGAACCAAGAGGACCCACACAGGTACTGTAGCTGCTGGGGACCTGCCTGGGCCTTCTGGCCTTGCCCCTTTGCTCTGCCCCTGAAGTCTATCTGCAGGATGGTCTTCACAGGTTCTCAAAGCTGGCCCAGATGCTGATACACAGCACACAGGGAAAGGAAGACAGTCTCACAGAGGAAGGGCAGGTGTCCTACGATGACGTCTCTGTGTTCGTGATTCCCTTGCACAGTCAGGGCCAAGAGAGCAGTGACCACTGAGGATTCAGACACTGTATCCCAGAACTGCTCTAGTGCCCGGGTGTGGTCTGGGCATCCCTCCAGTGTGACCAAGAGCAAATCCTGCCTGCCCTATCCCTAGCCACCGCCCAGTGCTCTCACTATCCACCTCAACACACATCCATCTCAAGAGGAACATTTATACCAGGCAGTCAGAGCTGGAAGTGTATGGAGAGCCCAGCCCACCAGGTCCTGCCTTTTGCGGTGATAACCTTCTCTGGCAGAGTGACTTTACAACTTAACTAGGAAACCCATGTGAGGCTCCTCAGACAGGATCTTGAACAGCCCAAAGTATCATTCTCAGATAGGGGCACCCAAGCTAAGGGTATTAGCCAAAGATGCCAGGATGGGTAGCTAGCCCATGTTTAGATCCAGGTCTCCAATTCATGGTTATCAGGGCATGTGTTCAACAACCCCCAAAGTCCACGCAGGTGGCTTGTAGAAACCTTTGGGCAGCCTCATGTCTGCTAAAACAGCCATCTTCAAGACAGCCCCTGAAAAGAGACCAGTTCAGGTCCTGCCCTGCTGTTCTTTGCTGGAGATGAGGAACAGGTGCTGGGGCTAAAGTTTGGGGTAGAGCACAAGGGACAAGAGGAACTCTTGGAGTTGGCTGGGTGAGAGGGCTCTCCATTTGCTACCTGTAGTAGCCTGCCTCTTAACTGGTTGCTTCTCCCTAGTTCCAGCCCTGCCCTGGTCTGATGCCCCAACACTGCCCTTGCTTTGTTTTCCCTGTCACCTCCCTATTATTAAATGTTTTCTACAGAAGAGCCTTGTGAGTCATGAATTGCTGTACAGCTTG